GGCGGCAGGGCAGCGGGGCGATGAGGTGAGGACGCCCGGGAACCGGAGGCGGCACCGCGCGGCGCACGGACCTGGGACGCGGAGTCCTGAAGCCGGCGGACGGTTTTCGTACGGGCGGCCGTGCGCGAGGCGAGGTGAGGCCCCGGGTGGCGGGGCGCGGGGGCGGGCGCCGGGGGCGCAGCGAGCCGAGGCCGGGGGCGCGGGGGGCGCGACGGCGGCGGCGGCGGCCGGTTGGGGGCGGGGGGCTCGGACGCTGCGGGGACTCATTTTTCCCGTCAGCGGAGGGAGCGAGCGGTGCTGCGGCCCGCGCCGCCATCTTGGATTTTACTCTCCATTTTTCTCTGGAATTATTTTTGGTGATTAATTTTCTGGGGGGGACTGGGACGCGGGGCCCGGCGGCGCGGCCCCGCATCGCAGCGGCCGGGCAGCGGGGCCTGGGACGCGCCCCGAGGAGGAGCGGGGCGGCGCAGGCGGTGAGTCGGGGGAGGGGCGGGCGCCGGCGAGGGTGTGCGGGGGGCGGCCTCGGTGACGGGGCGGGCAGGGACGTGGGGGACCGCGGGCCCAGGCCGGTCGCAGGGCTCCGGGGCCAGGGCGGGTGGGGCCGGGGCCGGGCGCAAGCGGCCGGGCGCGGGGGGCGGGGCTGCGGCCGGGCCGGTGCGGGGCCGGCGCGGGGCCTGCAGTGGTGGCCGCGGCCGGAAGGGAGCGGTAGCGGCCGCCGGGCAGCGTCGGGGCCGGGCCCGCGGCCGCACGAGGGGAGCAGCCCCGCCGCTCGCGATTGGGGGACTCTGTTTTCCCTTTTCTCCAATGGGCAGCCGTGAACCGTCTCGCCCAATCTGCTCCCACTGCCGCGCTGAACTTTTTGTTTTTGTTTTGGCCCGAGCGCATTTCGGAGCCCTCCCGAGCTCGTCCTGCAGCCCACCCTCCTCCCCGACGGCGCCCCTGGCCGTGGCCCGGCGACCCCGCGGCCGCTGCGTCCCCTTTGTGCTTTATCCGCTCTCCCTGCGTCCCCTGGTGTGTGTCTGTCCTTCCACGTATTCGCGGATGATGTGCACCGTTGTCACCTCCGCCTTGGAAGGAGGAACAATGACAACTCGATGCAACTTGCTGGATTAAGATAGAAACAAGTTGGGTGCTGAGAAATTCAGTCTATTTGGGTTTATTGGACCCGGGTCTGGAACAGTAACTTAACGATTTATTAAGTGGTGGAACTTTCGGAATACTGGGGAGGTGAACATGTGTTCTTTGAAGTTAATTTTTAAGAATTTGCCAAATGAAATTTACCTGGAGTGGGGGGAGTTTTCCTTAGAATAGAGGGCAGGTGAATTAATTTGATTGATTGTGGTTCTTTGTGATGTGGACCTTTTTCGATTTAAACCAGTTTGATATAAAGTGTAGTTGAGGATGGCCATACAGGTCTGAACTTTGCTGTGTAGGATCTTTAGAGGAAGCAGTTGCCAGCTATAACTTTTTTCCTTTAGTCTTTAATATTGAGAACACGCCTATAATATTGATAATTAGTAGTAAAAAGAAGTATTTTCAAAAGAGGAGGAAACCATTTTTACCTGAAATAATTACAGATAATGTGTGCATGTTGAAATACATAAATTGCCGCTTGCTGTAAATACAGATTTATTGTGTATCTGAAGGTTTAGCAATTTGAACCAGAGGTGTGGCCCTGTCCCTCTTGGAGCGCCTTATATTCCCAGGTTAGAGTCCACAAACGCTCTAATCCCGGCTTGTGTGGGAACTCCAGCCCATTTTTCACTTTGTAATCTCTAAACATTCGACATTCTGGTCCCTCTCCCAAGCTCTGGCTCCAATAGCTTCCCATACCTGGTCCCTGTCGGCCGTGCCCTGCCCGGCATTCCTCCACCCCTTTTCTCCACCCCGTACACTCTTGTCCTTCAGAAAGGCCCCGTGAGAATGTTGCTTCCTGGTGAAACCTTCACACACACAGCCGTTGGGGTGGTTACTCGTGAGTTTTTGAGTCTCTTGTTATCTCGTCCGTTGTTTTGTTTTTCATATTTTGTTTCTGTTAGGAGAGAACATTGAAAGTATTCTCTAAGCTATTTGAAGAGAGTGACTAAATGCACCTGGGTCAGGCTGTCTGTGGGTATGAAGTGGTTGGGAGAATCCAAGAACATGGTGGTGAATGGCAGGAGAAATGGAGGCAAGTTGTCTAATGACCATCAGCAGAATCAATCAAAATTACAGCACACGGGGAAGGACACCCTGAAGGCTGGCAAAAATGCAGTCGAGAGGAGGTCGAACAGATGTATGTACACACTTAAACCTTCAATGTTCTGATGAGTAATTTTTCTTGCTTTTGCTTTTCACAGGTAATGGTAACTCGGGATTTGAAGGACAGAGTCGCTATGTACCATCCTCTGGAATGTCCGCCAAGGAACTCTGTGAAAATGATGACCTAGCAACCAGTTTGGTTCTTGATCCCTATTTAGGTTTTCAAACACACAAAATGAATACTAGGTAATTTTCAGTCTTTATCCTGAATGGAACAGTATTTTTGTTGTTTGTTTTTGCATTTATATAGCGCCTTTCCTTCGAGGAGCTCAAGGCATTTTTCAAAATCTGACAGTTTTTCTCACAACAACCCTGTGAGGTAGGTAGTGTGTGTTAAAAACAATGAGATACGATAACCCATTCATTCTTTTGATTTCTTTCAGATTTAGGCCTATTAAAGGAAGGCAGGAAGAACTAAAGGAAGTAATTGAACGTTTTAAGAAAGATGAACACTTGGAGAAAGCCTTCAAATGTTTGACTTCAGGCGAATGGGCACGGCACTATTTTCTCAACAAGAATAAAATGCAGGAGAAATTATTCAAAGAACATGTAAGTTTATTAAGACTGATGCTGTTAACCTAAAGTCATTATCAATTTTTTTTTCCTGTTTTAGGTATTTATTTATTTGCGAATGTTTGCAACTGACAGTGGATTTGAAATATTGCCATGTAATAGATACTCATCAGAACAAAATGGAGCCAAAATAGTTGCAACAAAAGAGTGGTAACTATTCTACTAGTATAAGCCTTTAATTTGTAATTTTTAACACATCACATATTTTAAATAGGAAACGAAATGACAAAATAGAATTACTGGTGGGTTGTATTGCCGAACTTTCAGAAATTGAGGAGAACATGCTACTTAGACATGGAGAAAACGACTTCAGTGTCATGTACTCCACAAGGAAAAACTGTGCTCAACTCTGGCTGGGTCCTGCTGCGTTTATAAACCATGGTAAGCTGTGTTTCCAAGGTGTTGGCGCTAGTTTAATTGACTTTATCTTTTGGACATTTTTCAGATTGCAGACCTAATTGTAAGGTAAGCATTAAAAAAATTTTCTTCAAGTATTTGTGAGTTTCTTACTGAGTTACTTTTATTTTAGTTTGTGTCAACTGGTCGAGATACAGCATGTGTGAAGGCTCTAAGAGACATTGAACCTGGAGAAGAAATTTCTTGTTATTATGGAGATGGGTTCTTTGGAGAAAATAATGAGTTCTGCGAGTGTTACACTTGCGAAAGGTAAGGTATTAAGTAAAATGTTCAGCCTAAACATTTGTTTAACCTGTGCTATTTTCTCTTTCAGACGGGGCACTGGTGCTTTTAAATCCAGAGTGGGACTGCCTGCGCCTGCTCCTGTTATCAATAGCAAATATGGACTCAGAGAAACAGATAAACGTTTAAATAGGCTTAAAAAGTTAGGTGACAGCAGCAAAAATTCAGACAGTCAATCTGTCAGCTCTAACACTGATGCAGATACCACTCAGGAAAAAAACAATGCAAGTAAGTAAGGGAGATTTGATAAGCATATCTTTGGCTTTTCACCTTTTTCTCTTTAACCTTACAGCTTCTAACCGAAAATCTTCAGTTGGCGTAAAAAAGAATAGCAAGAGCAGAACGTTAACGAGGCAATCTATGTCAAGAATTCCAGCTTCTTCCAACTCTACCTCATCTAAGCTAACTCATATAAATAATTCCAGGGTACCAAAGAAACTGAAGAAGCCTGCAAAGCCTTTACTTTCAAAGATAAAATTGAGAAATCATTGCAAGCGGCTGGAGCAAAAGAATGCTTCAAGAAAACTCGAAATGGGAAACTTAGTACTGAAAGAGCCTAAAGTAGTTCTGTATAAAAATTTGCCCATTAAAAAAGATAAGGAGCCAGAGGGACCAGCCCAAGCCGCAGTTGCCAGCGGGTGCTTGACTAGACACGCGGCGAGAGAACACAGACAGAATCCTGTGAGAGGTGCTCATTCGCAGGGGGAGAGCTCGCCCTGCACCTACATAACTCGGCGGTCAGTGAGGACAAGAACAAATCTGAAGGAGGCCTCTGACATCAAGCTTGAACCAAATACGTTGAATGGCTATAAAAGCAGTGTGACGGAACCTTGCCCCGACAGTGGTGAACAGCTGCAGCCAGCTCCTGTGCTGCAGGAGGAAGAACTGGCTCATGAGACTGCACAAAAAGGGGAGGCAAAGTGTCATAAGAGTGACACAGGCATGTCCAAAAAGAAGTCACGACAAGGAAAACTTGTGAAACAGTTTGCAAAAATAGAGGAATCTACTCCAGTGCACGATTCTCCTGGAAAAGACGACGCGGTACCAGATTTGATGGGTCCCCATTCTGACCAGGGTGAGCACAGTGGCACTGTGGGCGTGCCTGTGAGCTACACAGACTGTGCTCCTTCACCCGTCGGTTGTTCAGTTGTGACATCAGATAGCTTCAAAACAAAAGACAGCTTTAGAACTGCAAAAAGTAAAAAGAAGAGGCGAATCACAAGGTATGATGCACAGTTAATCCTAGAAAATAACTCTGGGATTCCCAAATTGACTCTTCGTAGGCGTCATGATAGCAGCAGCAAAACAAATGACCAAGAGAATGATGGAATGAACTCTTCCAAAATAAGCATCAAGTTAAGCAAAGACCATGACAACGATAACAATCTCTATGTAGCAAAGCTTAATAATGGATTTAACTCAGGATCAGGCAGTAGTTCTACAAAATTAAAAATCCAGCTAAAACGAGATGAGGAAAATAGGGGGTCTTATACAGAGGGGCTTCATGAAAATGGGGTGTGCTGCAGTGATCCTCTTTCTCTCTTGGAGTCTCGAATGGAGGTGGATGACTATAGTCAGTATGAGGAAGAAAGTACAGATGATTCCTCCTCTTCTGAGGGCGATGAAGAGGAGGATGACTATGATGATGACTTTGAAGACGATTTTATTCCTCTTCCTCCAGCTAAGCGCTTGAGGTTAATAGTTGGAAAAGACTCTATAGATATTGACATTTCTTCAAGGAGAAGAGAAGATCAGTCTTTAAGGCTTAATGCCTAAGCTCTTGGTCTTAACTTGACCTGGGATAACTACTTTAAAGAAATAAAAAATTCCAGTCAATTATTCCTCAACTGAAAGTTTAGTGGCAGCACTTCTATTGTCCCTTCACTTATCAGCATACTATTGTAGAAAGTGTACAGCATACTGACTCAATTCTTAAGTCTGATTTGTGCAAATTTTTATCGTACTTTTTAAATAGCCTTCTTACGTGCAATTCTGAGTTAGAGGTAAAGCCCTGTTGTAAAATAAAGGCTCAAGCAAAATTGTACAGTGATAGCAACTTTCCACACAGGACGTTGAAAACAGTAATGTGGCTACACAGTTTTTTTAACTGTAAGAGCATCAGCTGGCTCTTTAATATATGACTAAACAATAATTTAAAACAAATCATAGTAGCAGCATATTAAGGGTTTCTAGTATGCTAATATCACCAGCAATGATCTTTGGCTTTTTGATTTATTTGCTAGATGTTTCCCCCTTGGAGTTTTGTCAGTTTCACACTGTTTGCTGGCCCAGGTGTACTGTTTGTGGCCTTTGTTAATATCGCAAACCATTGGTTGGGAGTCAGATTGGTTTCTTAAAAAAAAAAAAAAAATGACATACGTGACAGCTCACTTTTCAGTTCATTATATGTACGAGGGTAGCAGTGTGTGGGATGAGGTTCGATACAGCGTATTTATTGCTTGTCATGTAAATTAAAAACCTTGTATTTAACTCTTTTCAATCCTTTTAGATAAAATTGTTCTTTGCAAGAATGATTGGTGCTTATTTTTTCAAAAATTTGCTGTGAACAACGTGATGACAACAAGCAACATTTATCTAATGAACTACAGCTATCTTAATTTGGTTCTTCAAGTTTTCTGTTGCACTTGTAAAATGCTACAAGGAATATTAAAAAAATCTATTCACTTTAACTTATAATAGTTTATGAAATAAAAACATGAGTCACAGCTTTTGTTCTGTGGTAACCTATAAAAAAAGTTTGTCTTTGAGATTCAATGTAAAGAACTGAAAACAATGTATATGTTGTAAATATTTGTGTGTTGTGAGAAATTTTTGTCATAAGAAATTAAAAGAACTTACCAGGAAGGTTTTTAAGTTTAGAAATATTCATGCCAATAAAATAGGAAATTATAAATATATAGTTTTAAGCACTGCATCAGTGGGAGTTCTTGGCTTATGTTAGTTTATGTTAGTTTATTATGAAAACATCAAAGATTTTTTTGACTATATTATCAGTTAAACAAAAAGGAGTCAGATTTAATTTGTTTTTTGAAGCACTTTGAGAAATTAATTTTAATTAACTTAATGAGCAAATTTTTATTACTACTTTATGTTCAATACCAGGTTCTTTTCATTTCTCTGGATTATTTTGCAAATCATTGGACAGAGAATTTGGGAATATAAATCTGTAACAGGTGTTTGACACCAGTAGGTCTCTTTATTTCTGGGAAATGTGTACCTGTACTTTCTGATATACAGTGTTCCTAAGTAAAAATCAATTCAGGGGATTTGTATAGTGTCTATAGGAAAGTAGCCCATGTCTTGAAATATGAAAAGGAATCTGAAGGTCATGAAAAGTCCAGTGGAGAAAATCTCAATGCTTACTGTTACTACTAATTGATTCCTACTAGTTTCCAGGTTTGGGGGGATATTGTTTCAATGACGCTCCTTAAGACTGTTGATTGCCCATAGGTTCCAAATAGAAATTAAGACTCATGAACATTTTTAGAAAGTAGATTGTTTTCTCCTGGTTCTCTAAGGAACTACTTCTGCAGTCTTACATAGTCTCATCCTTGTTTGTTGTGGTGCAGTCGAACTCCTCAGGCGTTTGGAAAGCATGTGGTAGACCTTCTTCCACACCCACCCATACCCCCGTTCACTGCGTCTGGAGGTCTTCAACAGTGAAGTAGGGCAGCCCACACAGCCTCTCAGGAGCACCTGTCCGAGGCACCCGGAGCACTTTGCAGAGCACGTCCAGCCCTCATGGGGTCCCTGCATAGAAATGTGAACCCCTGCCACTGAGGAAGATGAAGGTAGACCCTGTGTCTGGAGGTGCTGGAGGGCAGCGGGTCACCTCTTGTATTCCCACCTTAGTTTGGGGTGTTTTGAAGAGGTTCAGAGACTAAATCTTAAACCTTATTTGAATACCAACGATAGCTATTTTGGGAATTTCGATCTTAAAAAGTGACAAAACACATTTCCCATTTTCATTTTTCAGCTGAATTTTAGTAACTTATTTTTGATGTTTTAATTTTATCATGGCCTCCTCTTTGGAGGCCAACCTTCCCATGGGTCTCAAAGCAGTGACATTTGGTAGTAAATCACTGCCTCTCAGGAGTCGGTATGCACAAGCACTCAGCAGCCACTGTTGATGCCTTCTAGGGAAACCTAATTTCCGTTGGTAAAGGTAGGGGCCTCGGAACTGTTCCGGATCTGCTGTAGAACTTCACCGTGTGGAATGGTGACAGCCACACACCGTTGACCAGTTTAGAAGAGGTTGCATTCAATAAAACTCTTAGCTTGAGCTTATGCAATGATTGGTTAAGATTTTGGCATTGTAAGAATTAGGAGATGATCATAGAAATATATGTAAAGTATTCAATTTTCAATCATTTTCAAATTACTGTTATAAATTGTTTTTGCTGAGTTGTAATACTTTTGAGATACAATGTATTCCTTGTACTGAAAGAATGAAAAAGGACTTTTTCAGCATTTGAGGTAAGTTCTTTAACGTTTCATTAAAAACATTTTTTACAAATATTTTGTACATGCACTTGCAGTATTGAGGTTAATCATTTTAATAAATTCGGAAATTAAAACAATTTGGCCGGTGTTCACTGTATCTGAAAAGAAA